CGGGCGCGCCGGCCGAGGGCGCCCGGCGCAGAGTCCCGCAGAGGCGGACGCCGCGGCACGCGCCTCGAAAAGCCTCAAACTCTTATCCTCGGCTCTCCCGCCCCACCTCCGCCCCGCAGCCAAGACCCGCGCCGTGGCGGGCCCGACGGCCAAGGAAAGCCCACCAGCCCTCCGCACCGTGGGCGACGGGCCAAGACCCGGCCCTAAACGGCCAGACCCAGCCCCTAGTCGGCTGCCGCCCCCGCCCCACGCAGGCGCGCTCCGGGGCCCTCCCCTCCCCCACCGCGCGCTCGCGGGGCCCGACGGGGGCGGAGCGACCCTCGGAAGGGGCGTGGCGACCGGGCTCGACGCGCGCACGCGCTCTGGAGCCCCACGGCTACGTGTCGGGCCACGTGATGCCCACCCCGAAAGTCCCCCGTGAAGCAACAGGACGTTAAAAAAAAATTTCTCTTCTGCGGGGTGGATAAGAGGTTCTGAAAAAACTATAGTAACGGGAGGCGAGGCGGAGGCAGCGCTGGCGCGTCCCGCTGGAATTCCTCTCGCCTGCCGCGCCAGCCCCGACCGCGCCCGCAGCCCCACCCGCCCCGTGCCGTGGAAAGCCCCGCGCCCCCCCCGCGGCCGTCGGCCCCGCAGCCCACACCCACCCGCCCCGGGCGCCCCGCACGGCGGCGACCCAGTCCTTGCGCCCAGGCCCGCCGAGCGCCGCAGTCCGTCACACTCCCGTTGCCCCCGTCGCCCGCCCCGCCGGGGAGGCAGGGAGGAGGGGGCGCGGCGCCGGCGGCTGCCCCGGTCGCGGGGCGGCGGGCAGCAGGCAGCGGGAGCGCGCCGGCCGGGACCCGCTAACGGCCGCCCTGCGCGGCCCCGCCCGCCGCCCGCCCCCGGCCCTCCCCGCGCCGCTGCCCCTCCCCCCGCCGCCGCCGCTGCTGCCGCCGCCGCTGGCAGCGCCGCCTGAACTGAGGCGAACTCCGCCGCCAAGTGAGTGAGGAGGAGGAGGAGGAGAAGGAGGAGGAGGAAGAGGAGGAGCGCAGTCGGAGCGCGGCGGCAGCGGCAGAGGCGCCGCGGCGGGGACCAGCCCAGAGAGACCCCCCGAGCCCGCGGCACAGGCGGCGGCGGCGCTGAGCGGGCTCGACCAGCCGAGCGAGCGGCGGCCCCGGCTCCTCCTCGTCCGGCGCCAGCAGCCCGCGCCCCGCGCCCGCACTCGGCCAGCCGAGACCCGCCTCCCGCCCGCCCGCCGGCCTCGTGAGGGACGCGCCGAGCCGGGCGGCCGAGAGCGGCGGCGGCTGGGAGCGCGTCGGGCCCGGGCGGAAAGTGCCTGCGGGGGGCGGGCGAGCGCGCGGTGCCGGCCGCCCCGGGGCTCGGCGCGGGAGCCAGAGCGGGAGCCGGCGCGGAGCGGGACGCCGGGTCCCGAGCGGCCCGCGGCCGGGGCTCGCCCCCGCCCCTCCCTCCTCTCCGGCGGCGGCGGCGGCGGCGGCGGGCGGAGTGAGCTGCGGAGCCTGGAATATGGTCGGGGAAATGGAAACGAAGGAGAAGCCGAAGCCCACCCCAGATTACCTGATGCAGCTGATGAACGACAAGAAGCTCATGAGCAGCCTGCCCAACTTCTGCGGGATCTTCAACCACCTCGAGCGGCTGCTGGACGAAGGTGAGCGTCTCCAGGGCCCCGGCCCCGGCCCGTCTAACACATTTAAAATTTTTACTTTTAACAGAAATTAGCAGAGTACGGAAAGACATGTACAATGACACATTAAATGGCAGTACAGAGAAAAGGAGTGCAGAATTGCCTGATGCTGTGGGACCTATTGTTCAGTTACAAGAGAAACTTTATGTGCCTGTAAAAGAATACCCAGATGTAAGTATATTTTGTTGTTTTATTCAATTTTGAATGTATAGTGATCCTTTTTTTTTTTTCTCAGTTTAATTTTGTTGGGAGAATCCTTGGACCTAGAGGACTTACAGCCAAACAACTTGAAGCAGAAACCGGATGTAAAATCATGGTCCGAGGCAAAGGCTCAATGAGGGATAAAAAAAAGGTAAGTCCTTGAAAATGGACTAAGTCTTTATGAATTTTAATCATGTACTCTGTAAATTTTTTAGGAGGAGCAAAATAGAGGCAAGCCCAATTGGGAGCATCTAAATGAAGATTTACATGTACTAATCACTGTGGAAGATGCTCAGAACAGAGCAGAAATCAAATTGAAGAGAGCAGTTGAAGAAGTGAAGAAATTATTGGTACCTGCAGTAAGTAATAATTTCCAGACCTTAGATTTGGGATGCTTTCATCTCATGTGTTTTCCATGTATAGGCAGAAGGAGAAGACAGCCTGAAGAAGATGCAGCTGATGGAGCTTGCGATTCTGAATGGCACCTACAGAGATGCCAACATTAAATCACGTAAGAATGAGCTCTGAGGCCCAGGGTTACTGTACTTCTTTCTAAATTTCTTTGCTTACTGTAGCAGCCCTTGCCTTTTCTCTTGCAGCAACAGCCCAGGCTGCTCCAAGGATCATTACTGGGCCTGCGCCGGTTCTCCCACCAGCTGCCCTGCGTACTCCTACGCCAGCTGGCCCTACCATAATGCCTTTGATCAGACAAATACAGACCGCTGTCATGCCAAACGGAACTCCTCACCCAACTGCTGCAATAGTTCCTCCAGGGCCCGAAGCTGGTTTAATCTATACACCCTATGAGTACCCCTACACATTGGCACCAGCTACATCAATCCTTGAGTATCCTATTGAACCTAGTGGTGTATTAGGTAAGTTCTTCTCCCCATGGGGTTAACAACATTCTCTTTATAAATATTTTTGCTCCCTCAGATTTTGAAATGATTTTATCAGTTTTAGAGAGGCAAGACAAGTTTGCATTAGGGAAGACCGAAAACTAAATTTTGTTTTATTTCAGCCTCTCATAAGGGTTCCCCTTTGAAATAATTGCACCTTAAATTTATTCAGATCCACTTTGGTAACTGAGGTTCAGTTTGGTTGGGTAAATCTGTTGTGTACATTTCAACAAATACTTTTACATTTGACATTACTGAGGTCATTCTGAGTTTTAGGTCCCACCCCATTGGCCCGTCACCTCCATCAGCTCCACTTCTCAAACTTTATTTGAGATTTATTTTATCTCACAGGTTTGTGTAATTGTTGGAAAATTTTTAAACTTCTAAGTGAAAGTAGTCTGAGCGCTTTATAAAATTCATATTATTGTGTGTGTTTTGTAATATTTGCGATCACTTAAAATATCAGATAAATACAGTCATGCATCGCTTAACAACGGGGATACAGTCTAAGAATTGCCTTGTCTGGCAGTTTCATCATTTGGTGTACATCATAGAGTGTACTTACACAGACATAGATGATATCGTTTACTACACACCTAGGCTGTGTGGTATAGCCATTATAATCTTATGGGACCACATAGTATAAGTGGTCCGTTGTTGACCAAAATGTTGTTATGCAGGCATGACTGTAGTTGTATTCTTAAGATTTTTCAGTTCTTGTGTTTTGGAGTCCTAGTCATATTAAACATGAGAGATACTCTTAATTTCAGTAGTACAGTATGGAATAGTTAAATAAATAGCAAATCACTGAATTCAGAATCTCACTTAAGGCAGAAATTAAAATCATAATATAAACGCTTGGTTTTACATGAACAAAAAGTGGTGTGCTCGAAAAAGACATTACTGATGCCTTTTTTTTATAGAGTGGATTGAAATGCCAGTCATGCCTGATATTTCAGCCCATTGACTTGCTGGATGAAGGACTAGAATACAGCAGCTGTTATAACACGACCAGTCAATGTGGAACAAACTGTTTCTGTGCAACCCCTTTGTTTTACCAGACAAAATTTGAATACTTTTTTTCCTGAATTGTATATGACCTTGGTGCTGCATGCATGCTGTTGACTTTTAGGACTTTGATCTTTTAAGGTTTTTTTTCCCCAGCATTAATATTGATTTATAAAGATTTGAAAATCTTTAATGAACTGGAGAACACTAAGATTTAAACTCGAAAATTCGTTGTTCAAGTAAAGAAAGCCATGATGCTCTGTATGTTATCTGTGTGTGTGCATGCACTCAGGTGCCCTTTGTTTCATGAACAAATACATTTCATTGTACATGTTTTCTGTTTAAATCATTGTATAAAGTAATTGCAGGTCAGAATTATACCACAGAACTGTTTATGAGAGGCTTGTGTCTGTTGCACATTTCTTGAAGCATTTTTAAAATAACATGTAACCTGTAACCTTGTTGTTTAAGTTTTCTTTTCTATTAATACTCTGTCCTGTGGTCCCGTGCATGCTCCTTTTCCCAGAACTCCTCTCTGCTGCACCCACAGCATCTGTTCCCGAGGAGTTATGACTCTTGACTTCCTGCAGGGCTGGGGCTCTTAGCCACCAGCTGCTGTTCCAGCACTTTCAGCGCAAGATCTCCCTGATTTTGCCACGTGGAATTGTACTTGTATATGATTACCTTATCTAAAATGAATAAGAGGTGATGGACCAGTTTACTGCTTAGAAATAGCAAGAGGCACTGCAGTAAAACTTGTTTCTCATTGTAAAGCTTCATGTCTTTTGTTTGTTGGAAAATTTTTACTTATAGAAACTTAATTATTAGACTGGTAAAATAAAGACCAAAATATGCAGATTTCTAATTGGCATTCATAAGGTGAATAATAATAAGTGCCCAATGAAAAAATCTATTATGGTTAATTTCATTTCTTGCTTTGCCACCTAAGCAGTAAAACATGATATTGACCACTTGGAGAACTCAGAAAATTATTTTAAATTTCTAAGTTATAATAAATTTGCACACAGATAACATGCATGCTATTTATGTCACATCTCACATTAAATTATTTTAAAATAAGCAGTGCCCTTCAAAACAGATGCAGACATGTGTGTTGGTAGTAGTGAGGAGATTGGTATTAGCATCAAGTCTTCATTGATGACTAATTTTTAATTCCCTTCCTTTTATCTTTAGGTATGGCTTTCCCAACGAAAGGCTAAGAATTCAAGAACGGTCTTAACTGAACCCTCATCAGATCTGAATTTAACAAATGCTTAGTCTCAGCAGCCTCCGGGGGAAAAAAGCTTAGCCTAGCAGTCAGTGACTTACTTGCACTTTTTGCACATAGATATAAAGTAAAATTATGTTATTAATTTGGTTTAGTCTGTAATATTACACAGTAATGGTAATTTATAAAGGAGTGTATAGTAGTATACTGACTGCTAAGTGTACTATACTGTTTGCTTTACTAATCACCTAATTCATTGCAGTTCATACTTATTGACTCAGAGTTTAAAACCACAATCTGTAGGCTTTAAGAATTGCTTTTAAACCTTTTTAAGTGATAAACTCTTGAAGTGGTCTTAAGGTTAGCAAATAATTGTCTGTATTAAACATGGCGTTATTTAAGTAGTCCTGCTGCAAGAAAGGCACTTCAGTGAATATGTGACTAGTAAAGCTTAAATATGTTTGGATCTAATAGAGCTCATGAAATACTGTAACTTGGGGATTGTAAATGAATGGATACAATAGGTTAAGGCCCAAGATGTTTGAAATGAATGCAATATTAATAGATGCATATATACATGACATATTGTGGTTAATTTTAAAACTACTGTGCCTTAACGTGTTTCTTAAACTTTTGTAGTAAATGAACATTTGAAATCCATTTTGATAAACCTGCTGTTAATGTTTTTTCCCCCCTTGTGAATGTTTTCTAACTTTGTCTTGGTAATTGCAATTTAACTAGGTGCGGTGGCTACTAAAGTTCGAAGGCACGATATGCGTGTCCATCCTTACCAAAGGATTGTGACCGCAGACCGAGGTTAGTTTAGTTCTGCAGTTCTTGTCTATAAGAAATGCGTTGGGTGTCCATAAAATTTGCAACACCACACCTGATGGAAAAATGTAATTGCTTACCTGCACACAGTTTTTTTTCCTTTTCTAAATTTGTTTGTGATCATTGACAGATTTAAGGGTTGGGTTTTTTGTTTTGGTTTGGTTTTTTCTCCCTTCATATTTTAACTTATTAAATCTTCTATTATTATGTACTATGATTTATTCCTACTAAAACATAAATTAGTCAATTTGGGGAGCTATTAAATTTTGATGTTGCCTCAGTTATTTTCATTAATAACTTTTGCTAAAATTTACCTTTTAAAAGTTCTGAAATTTGGGGTTGGTATTGCAAAATGAATTGAACGGATGGTGCTTTAATGAGAGAAGTAAAGGAATATATGCCTCCTGTGTACTTTTGGAGAAAACTGAAGATTTAGTTTCCATTTTTCTTTATAATAAAATATTTGAGCCACTGTATAAACATGAGGGTGCACATGTCAAGTACTTAGCTAAAATCAACAAAGTGAGGACTGTGAAGATAACTTTCATGTAGTTGGATTTTTTTATATAAATTAGAGCGTCAATTCCCTTTTATTCTTACATTCTCTTGCCAAAATGGATCCTTTGATTTTTGTCATTTGCTGCTAAAATATATTATCTGAAGGTAAACTGTCTCTTGAAGTTCTGTGGTGGTATGAGATCCAGCTGTGTGAATATAATTTTTGACTAACCTGTGACTGGAAAATAAGTCTTCATTTTTCTCCTTTACAACTTTTATAATTTGTGTCCTGTATATGCCCTTGGACCCTTTTATAAATTATTTTTGCTTATTGAGGAATGGTATTTTCGGTTTATTGACATTGAATTGTTTTCTAAGTTTTTCCATCACAAGATAGGAATATCAAGCATGGTAGTAAAAAAGGATTTTTTACAAGTTTCTATTATGGCACATTTGTTTCCTACAAATTAAATTGATCAAAGTCTCAAATATTAGTGGAGGAAAAAGTGCTGGATTTGTACTTCAATTGTACATCTTCTATGAATTTATGAAGGACCTACCTGCTTTATGTGATTACCTTGAGTACTGATGATAAATACTAGACACAGCTGTTGTCCACATCAGAAATAACATGCCTTTCCCAAAGACATTGTTAATATTTGTTTAGCATAATCCATAAAGAACGTTGAAGACTTTTAAACTAATGTATTCATCACTAACAGTGATTGTTCAGTGAACAAAATAGACCCCAGCTCCGTGGTCGTCTATGAGGATGGTATTCCTTGTAAGTGTTCTGTATGAGCACGTCTCATAGGGATGGGGAAGTTTTTTGGAAAGTCACTTGAGTTTTAAAGAAACTGGACAATTCCATGAATAATTTGAGGTTTTATTCATATTGCTAATGTCTACAATTGTTCTAAAGAGTATTTTAAAGTAGTTTTTTTCCCCCAGCTAATCTTTCCCTATGTATGCCCCCTTTTAGGAGATTTCTCACCATTTTGCTTTAACACAATAATTATTGGCCTACTTAATACTCCAGTGCCTTGAGATAGTTGGACATATTTTAGGAAGATTTTATTGTATTTGGAAAATTACGACACATTCCATGCATGGATCTTTTGTAGTTACGTGTTTTGATTAGTCCTGTCACTGTTTTTATTTAAAATGCAGTGTCAGCAAACCGAAATGCTCATTTCTTTTTTAGTAACAGAGTACTCGTATACTTATCACTGTATGCACTCATTGGGTCTAAGGGAGATGTCTGAAGTCCTTCACTTAAATTATTTTATGATACTACTGTTTTCTCTATTTTTGAGGTTAAAATTATTTTAAAAAAATATTTTGAAGAGAAGTTTATTAGTATAAGCATTCATTTAATGCAAAAAAACTCAGCCCTTGGACATATAACCATGTAATTCTATATGAACGTTTAGAGTACTACATGGTTGACCAATATCTAGTTCTTTACTAAAAGTAAACTCACCTCTTTATATATATTTCAAAACTGAATTTGAAGCCTATTAGAGACCAACTGACCTTTTAGTTGTAATGAACTGTATGGTCTTGCATGGTGACACACCTGTGTAGGAGGCCAAGACTTGGCAGAGGATGTAGTCTAGGTGTCCTGGTATATATAAATGGTCACTCACTTCGTTTATATATTCCACACTCAGAAAAGAAGTCAGAGTTTTTTCTGAGTAATACAAAAACCATCACTTACATAATTTGTATAAGAAACTTTAAACAGTTTTAATCAAAACTATGAGTAACATCAAAAATGCTTTAAGATTCTATATTTTGGAATACCTGTGAAGTAGTATGACTACATCATGTTAAATATTTATTTTCTTCTATGATTTTGGAGCAGCAATTTTTATTTTAAATAAAATTCCACTTTTAAGAAATTCAGGGAAGATTTGGTCACATTGAAGATACAGTATTTTTGTAGTATTTATAAACTGTTCTAAATGATAGACTATAGAAAACATTTTTGTCATATGAAGGTAAATCAGTCCATTATTTTGGATCATTTAAACTGAACATTACACCTTCTGGGCTTTGATTTATGAAGTGGCACAGAATCTAACTTTGCACTGAATATCTTTTCATTCACATCTCCTCTGCCTTAGTCACAATGGCAACAGTACAGAAAATTCTATCAAACCTCAGAATATAGTAGAAATAATTAAGCTGTTGAATGAGTCTTAAAAATTATACTACTGTTAAGTGGACCAAGTTTGGTGAAGCAGAATGTGACAAAGGTTGATTAAGGAAGGAACAACTCAAGGACATTGGGAATGATAACTTTTCCACTTGAGAACTACTTTATGTTTTACTGTAATTTTTAAAGTTTTTTTGTCCTTTTTGTTATTTTGCAAAAGAAAATAGTATTTACAGGTGGCTTCTTTTAAAATATAAAAATATAAAGCAGGAATGTATATGAAATGTCAGATTTTATTGTATTTGCAGAGTATTAGCTTTGAAATTGAATAAAGAAAGCTGTTTGTAGTTTTAAAATGCCTTATTGGTATCAATTAGAAATTTCTTCTATTTTTTGATGTACTTAGAGCTTTTTGAGTGTAGAATTTTAAATGGCAGGATTTTACAGTGTTTACATGCAAGTGCATTTTATAAGTGTTCTATATGTGTAAAATAGTATTTTCAACTGGAAAGTGTTGGCTAGTGCAAAAGGCCTGGCCATTTTCTGGTTCCCATGATGTTGCCTACACTGCTAGACTACAGTTTAGTATCGCTTTGTATCATGAGGCCAAGAAATTCCATGTTGTTTGTAAATAGAATAATTGAAAAAGCAATAAACATTTATTGAACAAAAGAAACCTTGTTTGGCCCAGAGTTTATGTTGAACCAAATGGTTCATAGAATTTTGAATTTCTTTAGATTCATTTCTGTTAATCATCAGTTATTAATAATCACATCCATCATTAATAGTTGCTTTAATGCTTGCATCTTAGAGAATACTAATGCTTAATAGCAGTCAGATACTGATAACTGCACTGACTGTTTAAAAATTCTGTATACCAAACCTATTCATTGTTGTTTTTCAATTTCCTTCATTGACTGCTACTAACTATTAGTTGTTAGTTGTATTTTATTTCTATTTTTTCTTGTTAACCAGTTTTTTTTTTTTTTTTGTGGGAGTGGGCTCTTCTTCATTTGTTCAAATCATGATACGAAATTGTCATGATTTTAATTGTATTCTGTAGATGGTGTCAATCAGTTTGTCAGAATTAAACATGCTTTTTTTTTTATTAGTTGTGATTAGTTTTTCATGTTGTCATTAAGCCGTCACTAGCTGAAACTAATCTCTTCTCTATCTTTTCTTTTCTTTTTTTTGTTTTGTTTTTTTTTGTTTCTAACCACCCAGCCGCCACCGGCAACTAACCTATGACCTTCTGACCTCTGAACTCTTCACCCAATGATGACCTGACCATGCCTGCCTGCTGATCAGTTAACTGGTAATCGCCTTTGCTTGCCTGTCGTCAGTGCAGCGAGCTGAGGCACTTGTCCGTTCGTCTTACCATCTAACCAAACAAAAGACAAAGAAATTGTTGTCCTCCAACTCAGCTTTTTTTTTTTTTTTTTCCTGTTTGGGTGAAAGTGGTTCTAGAAACTGCACTGAATAGTAGTAAAGCAATAAGGCCCAATTCATCCCACAGCACTGATCATCTTTTAATATCCCACCCTAAGCGAACGGTAAGAAGGCCTCTCTTAAGAAGGGGAGACAGATGGTCCTTAACTACTCAATGACAGAGGCAGTTACTGTGAGAGACTTCTAGGAATCTTTTTCTTCTCATAGCGAAGTCAAAGCTCTCTCTGAATGTACTGTGTGATGATGCATCATGCATGAACCTTCGGTCAGGGATATCATTGGTGAAGTGATTTCAAAAAGTATTCAAAATTTGATATGCTGTTTAGTCACTACAGTGCCCTCAAAGGGCAGAAGTTGCAGCCTTTTTTATATTGCCTGCCAAAATTTGAAGTATTAGAAGAAAGTGTGCCATGAGAGAAAAACTTAAGGAGTTTTGAAAAGTAATGCAAATAACAAAACTGCAACACTATTTTTAAAAAGATAAATATCTGAGTTAAAATTACTGAATCTTTATTTTACACCTAAAAAAATATGAGAACAAGGTACATGCATTATGTGTCACATTACTGGGCAAACTGTTCAAGTATTTTTTTTTAAACCTCCCTGTATAGAAAAAAATCATTAAGGATGTAAAAGCCATGCTTGCCTATTTGCTGTATACATGTAATGAAATTGTAGATAAAGTGTAGTGCATTGAAACAAATGAACAAAAAGTAGATACTTTTACTATACAAGGGTGCTGGTGCAGAAAAAAATATATATATTTTTGGAAATGTAGCATTTTATACTTTCAAGTGTTATAAAAAAAAAGAAAAAGAACAAAGAAACCCTTTATTTCATTAAATGATTTTTTCTGGTGGTTGTCAAGAAACAAAAGACCAAAAGAGCCTTTTTGTCTTTCTTTTTTATTTTTTAAGTATTGGAATAAGTCTAAAGAAAAGAAAGTGCCTTATTTTCCTTCATGGTCATTCAGTCAAGTGTCTCATAAAGATCAGCTCCTCCCTCAGAATACAAGTTAATGCATGTTACTCAGTCGCCCAGTATGTGAAAGAAGATATGAGGGAGACAAATGAGTTGATAGTTTGAATTATAGGATTTTTGCCACGTTACCTTGATGCAAATTTGCCAAATCTGATACTGTGAAAAGATTTGATAACTTTTCTAATGCCTGACTAGTAAGTTTTAAAACATCATTCTTTAAAAGAATAGTTTAATACTTTTGGTTATTCCAATCTTCAATGTTAACCCAAAGGATTCTGAGATAAAAATTATGTGTCATCTAAACTTCAGTTTACAGACAAAATTAGAGCTTTGTTTTATTTGGAGAAGGGGGATGCATTCATTTGATTTTGTTTTTTGTTTTTAATTAATTGAATATAATAGGATACCTAGCAAATGTTTTCACAAAAGTGAATCTTTGTGATTTTCATTCTAGAAAACAATGTTTTAAATCACCCAAATTTAATCACATGTCTTTATATCATACCAGATAACTGGTGTAGTGTATCCTTTTACTGTTTCAATAACCTCTGCCTCCCCCACCCCTTAACTTTAAAAGAATGTGAAAAACTAGCATCATAGTGCATATAAATACTCAACCACATTTCAGCTTAAGCTTCTAATTTCTCAAGAAGTTGAAACAGTTAGTTATGTAGTTGAAGCAATTTGTGTGCAAAGCCTACATCTAAACACTTGAGTGAATAATCATTAACTGCTCAGTACCAGACGTGGCAAATCTCAAGTGACAGTGGACCCCCCCCCCCGCCCAGCTTATCAACTCGTCCCCTCTTCCACACCTTCCCAGCATCACAGTCAGAGGTCAGCAGGAAGCTGAGTCATTACCTTCTTGGTGACCTCCCCCACCATCTTGTCTCACTTGGAAACCGTTGTCAGTTTATTTACTATGCAATAGACATTCATTGTTTTGTATCCAGCTAGCTTTGGTTTAATATGCCACTGCTTTGTCTTTCTGTTACACATACAGTTTTGATTTATTTACAATATATGCTGTGCCATTTTGATTTTTATATTGTTTGGTTGGTTGAATAAATTTGCGACACTCAAACACTTGAGGTGATAGTTGTTAAAAACAATACCAGTATTTGATCCAGTTTCATCTCAACTATGTTATACCTGGACATTTTAGATGTTTATCAAAGGTCTTTTATGGGGAAGAAAGTAAATGTATGAAATAATAAATGTGTGACATTTATAGGGAATGTTGGCTCTGAACAAACTTTTGAAAACTTGGTTGACAAAATTTTGGATCAACTGAAAAAAGCATGACTTTTGAAATCTCTGAATGCCTTGGTTCTCAGTATTATCATTCTTTATTGAATTTATTTCTTATTAAAATATGTAGTTTTTAAGACTTTTTTTCTGACAGTATTATGTAATTTTTTAGCGTGGGTAGATGGGAGTGTCGCTTGTATGTTATCGTACAGCTGACATGTATTTTTGTCTATTCTTTATTATCTTAGTTTCATGCTATGTATGTACCATAACCAACCTATTGCCTATGAGAAACATGTAAGATAATGTATTTACAGCCATTGTTACAAGTTTATAATGTATTTTTCTATCTTGTTTTATATGTATGTTATATAACATTCAAAAAGAATTTTTTTCTTGATTGAGAAAAGGATACAAAATGCAAAATCCACAATTTTGATAACTGAAAATTGCCAATTGTTTTGCAGTACTTTATTATATTGGGTGTCTTGTCTTTTTTGGGCTTTTAGTTAGCTAATGAATGAATACATTAGACACTTTTGGGTTTTAGTTGGGATTTTACATAGCTTGCATTTTAATTCTTTGGTTCTTTGCTGTTTCTATTAACCCACAGCATTATTTTAATAAATGTTATAATACCAACCTACTAACTCTGGACTTTGTCTGTTTATTAACCTTTATATGTTTAATTAAAATAAACAAATAAAGACAAAAGAATGTAAAGTCTTGAGTTACTGGACTAACCCTGAAGAACGTGACCACAGATAACATAGTGTGACTTGTTTTTATGTTGTTTGTCAGCTGACAGTTTTGCACACTACTGTTAAAATGGCTTTGGTTATTCTGGTCTTTTAGCTTGGGGGCCGGGGCGGGTGTGGGTGTAGGTGCAGTAGAGATGGGAACAAAGTAGCCTTTGTTTGAGGCATTCTTCTCTTGCCACTTGCCTTTCAGCATCTGCATTACTAATTCCACACCTTATTTTTCCTTCTCCAAAATAATCACTGTCTGCTCACAGCATCGAGTAAAAAGATACATTGTCATGGTATATACCTGGAGAAACCAGTTTGATTCTTTGTTGAACCATTTCTTTTAATTTCTGTAAATAAGTAATTTTATGGTCACATTGTAAAGCAGAGAAACTGTTGATATTTTACCTTTATTTAGATTTTTGTTTTAACTTGACCTTTTTCCTTTGGAAAGCGTTGAACTTGTTTAGCTAACTACTCCTATTAGGGGAGCTTAACTTGGGTAAAGTCAAAGGCCCACTGGCTGTTTCTCATGGTGGCCTGAAGCCCCGCTGCTTTCCAGTGAGGAAAAGAACCCTCAGCACGTTACTGAGCTTTCCTCAGGTATTTTTTTCTCTGTCACCTACTTTACAAATACAGTCAGACTAAAACATTAAACAAGAAGTTTAAGGGGGAATAACATTGGGATTTGAAAAGTTGTATGTGATTAATTTCTTGCATGCAAATCAATTTAAGATTTCTTAAATATCTTCATGCTTTTCTTGGCTGGAACTTGGGTAAATTAACCTGTAATTATGAATTATTTAGTTTAACTCAAGGTGCATTTTTATTTCACAGATTGATACTTGCTTTTTTCTGTGAAACAGTTCTCCTAGATACCAAAATCCTCAGGATGAATTTTTGCATTTGTAAATAACAATTTATCTTTGTAAATTACATTTTATTTATTTAGAGTTCTAAAATTGAGGGCTGAAATGAATGACATGTAATAGAAGACAAAACTGTACCAATACGCTGTTAACCAATCAGACTGTCCAGGTATTCTCATTTCATAAATATGTATACACACATATAAATACACAGAGTAGTGTTAGCTGATGTGAGTGATAACAGCGAATCACCATTGAGATGGTCATTTGGATCATGTAAACAAACCGTGTCATGTCTCTGATGGGAGCGGTGGGTAGTGTACTGTTAGGTGGACAGGTCTTTTAACATGCTACTATTTGTAAAAGTTTCCGTTGCCATAACAGTTCATGTAGTAGTCTGTGAAAATTCGAAGCTGTCTGTCAAGCTGCTAATATACAAGTTGTCATGGTACCATGTAACTTAAATTGATGAATTTCTATGCAATTTACTATTCTCTGAAGCCTATGAATGCAGCCTCATCTCATTTTCAGTTAAGGGTACTTTATGTATAATTATGTCATTGCTGCCTTTTATGTAGGAAATGTAAAAAAGTTTTAAAAGGCGAAAATAACATTACAGATTTCATTTTTATACAGGTTACAATATTAAACATGAAACTACCAAATTCCAAGAATAGTAAAATTCTAGAGTCAGTTGATTGATTGAAACTATTTGACAAAACAGTTGAAAGCTGAGCTTTCAGTCAAGAAGTTGGTGAAATTAATGTCCTTAAACTTTTCCTTTAGGCAAAATGTCAGGGAAAACTTAACATGAAAGTAGTTACTCCCATACGCACCAGTGCAGTAGCTCCAGGTGTAAGAGGTCACGAAGGCACCCTGCCCATAAAACCAGGATGTGCATACGTACACACAATCGGTGTCTGGTTATGGTTTTCTAAACACTACATAAGGATCTGAATTTTTTAGTGTGCCAAAAGCAAACGATAGGTTTAAATGAAATTGCTCACTACCAAATCAAGACTCTTCATATATATACGTGTGTGTATATATATATGTCATAACACTTTCACGTGTGACAGCCTAAGGTTTCTTTAGTTTTAGGATGGGGTGGGGTGGGAGTGGTTTTGCATGTTTGACCAGGATGTGATGCCTGTCTTTATTCCTTGATAAGAAGTAGCTGTTACAGCATTTCAAGCAAATTATTTTAGGTAGAATAGAACTTACTGCCAAATGATTATTTATTTAGCAAAAATTATTCTCCAACTTTTCGAATTCACAATTTTTCTAAGTGCATAGAGTAGTTTTTTACATTGTCACGAATTCCTTAATACCTTTATTTAAAATGGAAAAAATATGGACAATATTTTAGAAATATGTGCTACACATCTAATTTTATCTGTAGTTTAAGTGATCTAAATTGAGATGCCTTTGATATGAAGAGATTTACCAACATTATATGCACTCGTGCCTTCAATGTGGAATCAAACTGGTTAACCTCAGCACAGTCCTCTCGTTTCTGTGTTTCTGCTGCACTAATTGCCAGGGGGTGGGGGAGAAGGCGAATGAATTAATTCATAGTAGAAGGAGGCGATAGGTGCAGCAAAGGGCAGCCACAGTGTTGATTCCACATTATAATGTTGTTGCCTCTTCTTGGCAAAAGACACCACATTGTGGGAAGATCTCAGCTTCCAGGGTAAAAGTTAATTTATAACTTAAAAGTGCTATTAAGTTTTTATTACCAAATATATCTTTTATGGTTTATATTGTAGTGGTATGTATGAAACATTTAAAATTTTACTGTGGAAATTGTGTATATATATATATATAGTCGAAATAGGTGTTCACAGGTCACATGTGAACGGAGAACTGCATGACCGTACATGAAATGCAATAAACCAACTGGAAAAAGTGCATGTGCTTCATCCTCTCAAGCCAACTGCAGCTGGAAAGTGCTGCTTATCCTCCACCCCCAGAAAATGCATGTATCAATATGAGAATAAAGAACGCACACTTTCAATTTTATTGAGGCTTTCAACACTATTTAAAAGAAAATGTAAGAATTTGACATTCTGGAGTTATTATAACATTAGAAAATGAGCATAACATTCACTCTGATTTTAGCCATTAAGGGAGATTAGTAAACAGACTGCTACAGTGTTCCATAGTTGGACTGTGCATCCAAAACATTTTTTTATCTTTAATAAATGGTACAGTTTTTATGTAGTTTTCGAATGTAAGAAGAAAGGAATGCTGACCAAAACTTGATTTCATCAGCTTCATGAAAAGGACTAGTGTCATTAACCTGTTGAACAGAATTGGTTTATTAAAAAAATCATTTCCAGTAGTGTGAAACCTTTACGAGTCTTTAACATCTAAATGTTATGACTCCTTGTACCTTAAGTTTTCCAGTCTTTCTTATTTATATCATCTCCAAGTACCTCTGGCTCCTTTCCTCTTGCTCACCGGAACCTTAGTTTTCCTCAACAGAATGCTTTGTTAAAGTAGCCCACAGTTGCAGGATCCATAGCACCGTCGTGCAGACTAGCAGCCCAAAGGTGTGTTTGGTTTGGCTTATACGGTGTTTTGCTTTTTAAACTACTTGCCATAATTTAAAAGTGGCAACACTAGACTTAAAAAAAAAAAAGTCTGATTGCCCATATTAGATTTTTTTTTTAATTCTTCACAAAATCTGCTCTTCCTGAAAGATCAAAGTGTCTAGAAAGCCCAAACATGTATTCTTAACATAGTAGGCACCAGCTGAAACTGAGTAATTAAACGGTCCCCTGAAGCCAAGTATTCCCTGGTTAGTCGCCACCCCACCACTCCTTCCTGTCTCTAGTGTCACACTTGGGCTGTTGATTTTCTTACTCTTCTCTTGCTTTAATCCTTCCCCCCGGCTCTCTGGCTCCTGTGGATATCTGTGCTTGTTTCCTGGTCCAGGATGGTGATCTGACTTTCAAACCAGCTTCTCAAAAGGGGTGACATAAAATCAGTTTTGATGTTTTTCCTCCTGAAAAATCAGATGAATATTTTAGTCACTGTTACTCATGCACATTGTGTTCTTATGTTTACAGAAGTGCTTAAGTGAATGGAAGCACTAGACATTTGGATTTCCTTCCTAACGTAATTTTTAATGATTACCCCTTTTATACAGTAATTTGTGGTCTTTAGAAAGCAGTTAAACTAATTGACCATCTAATAGTTGTACTATACATATGTCTAAAATAATAGTCATGGTAAGTTTGGCATCATATCTTCCCCAAAAAATGTTTATTAAAATTAGATTATTCCAGTTTAATGCTATTTTGTGAACTGTATACCCTCTGAAAGCGCTTATTTTTACATGCTACACAACAGTTCCAATTTTAAGGAGTGTCTCCTAAAATTGGGATGAAAATCTACTGTAGTCTGTTTTAAAGTATGCTATACTATGTTCATTGGTTACTTAACTGGATATTAATATAAAGGTTATTACAAGAAAAATGATGAAGAGCAAAAGGAGAAGAAAATATTTGCAAGTGAATCCACAATTCTTGCAGAACTATTTGAGTTGATACTAAAGATTTTATGTTCACTCCTTTACCTTAGAACTGTCAAGCTTGGGAATGAGGAAAGTGCCTTGGCTGTGCTTGAAACCTGAATTTTAGTGCTTCCCTTATTACATTCATTGTTTTCAATGATTGATTTATAAAATTAAGACATACTGGTAGTACAAGTTGAAAGTTGGTTTGAATACATTTTAATTAAATGATAATATGTTAATATGCTTTTGTTCATTGCTTTCTCACTGAGGTAAAACAGCATTAAAAAGTTGTCCAGAATTTAAACTGACTCTAGATTTCTAGATTCCTAGGTGGCG